GTTTCCTGTGCCAAACACTTTATGTACATTACCTATCATCACAATAACCCTTTGGGTGATGTGATCAACCTCAATTCAATTTGCAGAGGAGAAAACTGAAGTTGAAGGAGGTTAAACAACTGGGCTAGGATCACCCAACCCAGAAATGACGTCACATGGACGGCCCCCTCTCCTAATCCATTTTTCTTTTGGTTTTGCCCTCTGAGGGGGTGAAAAACAGGTCTCCAGTGACCTTCTGGATCCTGGAAGCGCCCTTCAGCTCAAACCCTTCGCATTCAGGAACTCCTGGCTTCCGCCAACCCCTACTTCAGCAGGGTTTGCAGCGAGGACTATGGCTCAGAGCAAATAACTGAATTCTAAATGCGTGGTCACAGTCACCTCGCCAATCCCAGGGACCCTGCACCCAACTCTCCAGGAAAGGCTGGCAGGTGCGGGGTGGAATGCGCTCTGTGCGAGGGTGGGTGGGAATTTCGATGCGCAGAGGTGCAGTTAGCTCACTCCTGCGGGGGCCTCGGGCGGAGCCAGGGCCAGGGGCGGGGCGAGGCCGGGGTCCAGGGCGGAGCCAGGATTGGAGGCTGACGTTAGCCCTGCGGGGACGGGGAAGGGGTGCGGCTTGGGACTGGGGCGGGGCCGGGGCCCGGGGAGGAGCCAGGATTGGAGTCCGACTGTAGTCCTGGTGGGGCGGGGCGGGGGAGGGGCCGGAACTGGGGCTGGGCCGAGGCCCGGGGCGGATCCAGGGCTGGAGTCTTGGCGGGGCGGGGCGGGGAGGGGCGGGGCCGGGGCGGGGCTGGGACTCGATGCGACTCAAAGGTGAGTTTCGAGGGGCGGGGCGGGGCCGGGGCCAGGTGCGGAGCAAAGGCCGGAGTCTGGCGGGGGTGGGGCAGGCAGGGCCAAGGCTGGGTCCGGGGCGGGGCGGGCCTAGACGGGGCGGTGGAAGGGGCGGTGCCGGGGCGGGCCGGGGCGAGAATGGTTTCAGAACTGCCGAGGGCTGGAGGGAAAGCAGCGGGAGGGGCGGAGGGAGGGGATTCGGCAGCTCCAGTTCAGCTCGCTCGGCGCACCCACGCCTCGCTGCCCCGCTTCCTGCCCTCAACCTGGGCATGCGCCCCCCACCCTTCCGGCCCCCCAGAACCCGCGCCATCCCCCGGAGCCTCCCCAGAGCTGGCCGCGCAGGATGGGCGCCCTCAGGCCCACGCTGCTGCCGCCTTCGCTGCCGCTGCTGCTGCTGCTAATGCTAGGTAAGCCAGGCCCCCGTTCCGGTTCCCGGCCCTGCAGCCACCCATCAGTTTTCACACCGCTTAGTTCCAGCTTCCTTGCCTCAGGAGAAACCAGGTTCCATGGAGACTGATCCTGGGATCTCCAAGCACCTTGTGCCTGCTGTGGTGGGTGTTCATGGTGGGGTGTTCTGGGCCAATCTTGCATGGATGCATGGGGATAATGACAGTGGAATTGTTTTTGGCCTGAACTGGAGGGCTCCCTGTAGGAGGTGGTCTGGGGAAGAGTATGGCATGGAGACAGTGAAACTGCCAGTACAGATGTTGATGAGGCTGAAGCCCTTGAAATGAGAGTGAAGCGTGGGGGTGGGGATGGTGACTTCAGAGCTGCTGTCGTCAAGGCAGAGGCTGAAGGTAGCCCCAGCTGCCTGTTTCTAGACCAGAGCTCCACAGTGGCACCAAGCAAAGCCTTCCCCTGCTGCAGGTCCCTGGGCCCTGCAGGGTTAGGATGAGTCCTCTCCCTGGTCCCTGGGCAGGTGGCAGGAGGATGTACAGAGAGGAAGGCGCTGTGGGGCCTGGGTTGCCTAGCACTTGGTGTGTTTTCCCCAGTGGGCAGCATGGAGCAGGGAGGAGCCCAGGGAGGTGGGGAAGTGCTGGCCTGTGTTTGAAAAAGGAGCACGCAGAGGTCTGAGCACCCACTGCCTGTGGGCACTTACATTCATTTCACAAATGAGGAAAATGAAGTAACTTGCCCCAGAGAGCACATTTAGTGAGTGTTGGGGCTAGGATTTGAACACAGATCTGATTCCAAAGCAGGCCTCTTTGCTGTCCCTTTCCTTGCTGCGACTGATACAGAGGAGGGGAGAGAGAGCTGTGTGGCAACTGATTTCCTAAGGCTGTGGAGGTGACTTTCCCATGGGCATCTCCAAGCATCAGCAGTTGTGGAGCCAGGAAAATGGGAGGGGGCCTTCTGAGCAGTCTGCCCTGAGGCAGTCAGGGAAGGTGTCAGCTTGGCTGTCTCCACCGTCACTCTGATTATGAAACTTGCCTGGCCTGGGGCAGGGCTCTCCTGAGTCACATACGCACTCACACATGGTCAGAGCTGGAGCTCTTAGTTCTCCTCCAGTGTGGAAACTGAGGCCTAGGACAGAAAGAGACTGGATCCCAGGCCACACAGCTGGGCATGGGGATGGTGCTGGAATCCCACTTCCTGACTGGCAGCTGTGCCCTTAACAACAGACCATGAGTTCTCCCTGTGACCCAGCCAGAGGATGAAGGAAGGGGCTAGGAGCCCAGAAGCAGGGGTGGGGAAGTTCAGAGGAGCCGTTCTAGAGAAGCTGGAGGGTAGAGTTTGACCACAGACTCCTGGGCATTTTCCTCTAGCTCCTGCAGAAAGTCCATGGTATCCCCCTGGGAGGCCTAAAAGTGACACTCTGGTTGGTGAGGTCAGTCCCTTCAGGCCTGGCCTTGGAGTTTCCCCATCTTCCTCTCTGGTTTTGCCCCTCTGGAGGAGTGTGTGGAAGCCATCTAGGGACAGCATGATCTTGGCTAACATATTATACTTTTCCTGCCTTACCTTTCTCATCTGTAAAATTGGGAGAGGTGGGGAGGGGTGGCCTAGCCCTCTTTACATTGAGGTTCTGTGATCTTATCTAGTGGGAGCTATGGAAGGAAAGAAGGGAGGAGCTAAGCCCTCTAAGTCTGCCAGGAGTATCTGCTGGGGTAGGGTTGGGCATAGGGGTGGAGTAGGGTGAAGAAGAGAGGTTTGGCCTTTCTGAAGGGAGAGAGATGAGAAGGGGCAGCTGGGGATTTAGTGCCTCCCTACAGAAAGAGAGCCATATATGTAAATGAATGCATACCATGTGCAAATGAAGGCTTTTGTTAAGGAACTGGGGCAGGCACCTTCTGTATCTGCTGGGCTAGCCCGGAAGGTTGGCAGGCACTGGAGGAGGGGATCTTCTGCCCCCAATGGCCAGGGCAGAGCCTGGATCTTGCCCCAGAAGCCCCAGCTGCCTGGGCAGCCCTGTGGGGTGAGAGAAGCAGTGAGCTCATGGCGCAGCTGGAGAGGGGAGGGCATTGTGTGGTGAGAACTGACTGGGCCTGTGCCCTTTCCAGCTAGGGTCACTGGCTCCATTGTCTCGCCCAGGTGACACAGCTGAGCCAACTAGCACTTCTGAGCAAGACTGCCAGCTCCCCTCAAGCAAAGGAGAGGGACATGTAGTCTCAGAGTCCCCTAGCCAGAAGGCTCCCCTTGCCAGGTGCTGAGGAAGGAATGGCAGACATGGAGGTGGGTGAGTGGCAGGGACAGATCAAGGTTCAGTTGGAACCAAGGCCTGGTTAGGTCAGGAATCAGATGTACTCCTTTCTGCCTTCAGGTGCTCTGCTTCTAGTCCGCCAGAAATGGGATGCATCTGGATGCCAAGGCAATCCTGGGCCCATGCCACCTCCTTGAGATCCAGGTGTCTTATATCACAGCATCCCTTTCCTATTCGCATCTCCAACTCCTTCTGCCTTTCCCTACAGGAATGGGATGCTGGGCCCGGGAGGTGCTGGTCCCCGAGGGGCCCTTGTACCGCGTGGCTGGCACAGCTGTCTCCATCTCCTGCAATGTGACCGGCTATGAGGGCCCTGCCCAGCAGAACTTCGAGTGGTTCCTGTATAGGCCCGAGGCCCCAGATACTGCACTGGGCATTGTCAGTACCAAGGATACCCAGTTCTCCTATGCTGTCTTCAAGTCCCGAGTGGTGGCGGGTGAGGTGCAGGTGCAGCGCCTACAAGGTGATGCCGTGGTGCTCAAGATTGCCCGCCTGCAGGCCCAGGATGCCGGCATTTATGAGTGCCACACCCCCTCCACTGATACCCGCTACCTGGGCAGCTACAGCGGCAAGGTGGAGCTGAGAGGTACTGGGCCCTGGGACGGGGTGGAGCCACACCAGCCCTCCCTCACTCCAGCTGTTCTCTCCAGTTCTTCCAGATGTCCTCCAGGTGTCTGCTGCCCCCCCAGGGCCCCGAGGCCGCCAGGCCCCAACCTCACCCCCACGCATGACGGTGCATGAGGGGCAGGAGCTGGCACTGGGCTGCCTGGCGAGGACAAGCACACAGAAGCACACACACCTGGCAGTGTCCTTTGGGCGATCTGTGCCCGAGGCACCAGTTGGGCGGTCAACTCTGCAGGAAGTGGTGGGAATCCGGTCAGACTTGGCCGTGGAGGCTGGAGCTCCCTATGCTGAGCGATTGGCTGCAGGGGAGCTTCGTCTGGGCAAGGAAGGGACCGATCGGTACCGCATGGTAGTAGGGGGTGCCCAGGCAGGGGACGCAGGCACCTACCACTGCACTGCCGCTGAGTGGATTCAGGATCCTGATGGCAGCTGGGCCCAGATTGCAGAGAAAAGGGCCGTCCTGGCCCACGTGGATGTGCAGACGCTGTGTAAGTGCCACTTATACATCCCACTGTGGGAGCCATGACACCTCTTCCCCTACCTGTGTTTCAGCCAGCCAGCTGGCAGTGACAGTGGGGCCTGGTGAACGTCGGATCGGCCCAGGGGAGCCCTTGGAACTGCTGTGCAATGTGTCAGGGGCACTTCCCCCAGCAGGCCGTCATGCTGCATACTCTGTAGGTTGGGAGATGGCACCTGCGGGGGCACCTGGGCCCGGCCGCCTGGTAGCCCAGCTGGACACAGAGGGTGTGGGCAGCCTGGGCCCTGGCTATGAGGGCCGACACATTGCCATGGAGAAGGTGGCATCCAGAACATACCGGCTACGGCTAGAGGCTGCCAGGCCTGGTGATGCGGGCACCTACCGCTGCCTCGCCAAAGCCTATGTTCGAGGGTCTGGGACCCGGCTTCGTGAAGCAGCCAGTGCCCGTTCCCGGCCTCTCCCTGTACATGTGCGGGAGGAAGGTGAGAGGGGGCTGGGCCCTGGACGGGGTTCGCACCCTCTGACCCCATGTCCTTTGTTCTGCAGGTGTGGTGCTGGAGGCTGTGGCATGGCTAGCAGGAGGCACAGTGTACCGCGGGGAGACTGCCTCCCTGCTGTGCAACATCTCTGTGCGGGGTGGCCCCCCAGGACTGCGGCTGGCCGCCAGCTGGTGGGTGGAGCGACCAGAGGACGGAGAGCTCAGCTCTGTCCCTGCCCAGCTGGTGGGTGGCGTAGGCCAGGATGGTGTGGCAGAGCTGGGAGTCCGGCCTGGAGGAGGCCCTGTCAGCGTAGAGCTGGTGGGGCCCCGAAGCCATCGGCTGAGACTACACAGCTTGGGGCCCGAGGATGAAGGCGTGTACCACTGTGCCCCCAGCGCCTGGGTGCAGCATGCCGACTACAGCTGGTACCAGGCGGGCAGTGCCCGCTCAGGGCCTGTTACAGTCTACCCCTACATGCATGGTGAGTGACACCCCCTCCACCCTCCTCACTCTTCCTCTCTGAACAGTCATCCTCTCTCCCCCAGCCCTGGACACCCTATTTGTGCCTCTGCTGGTGGGTACAGGGGTGGCCCTAGTCACTGGTGCCACTGTCCTTGGTACCATCACTTGCTGCTTCATGAAGAGGCTTCGAAAACGGTGATCCCTTACTCCCCAGGTGAGGGAAAAGAACCCCCCAACCTTGTTTTCTGTCCTTAGCCCACACCGGGCACCCTTTTCAGGTCTTGCAGGTGTCGACTGTCTTCCGGCCCAGCTCCAAGCCCTCCTCTGGTTGCCTGGACACCCTCTCCCTCTGTCCACTCTTCCTTTAATTTATTTGACCTCCCACTACCCAGAATGGGAGACGTGCCTCCCCTTCCCCACTCCTTCCCTCCCAAGCCCCTCCCTCTGGCCTTCTGTTCTTGATCTCTTAGGGATCCTATAGGGAGGCCATTTCCTGTCCTGGAATTAGTTTTTCTAAAATGTGAATAAACTTGTTTTATAAAAAGCAGGCTTGGCTGTGTCTTCCCTACCATGAGACTGT